TCCTGGGGCTCGCTCGCTAGCCTCTGCCCGGCACACATGGACTTGAGCATCTGGAAGACGGCGAGGGGGGCCACGTTCAGCTTCAGCAGGTCCACCAGGATCCTGGCGGGGACAGACGCGGGGCCGGTGAGCCCTCTCCGCCCGGCGCGGCCACCTCCCTGAAGACCCGACAAGGACGGGGGCGGGGGCTCCTCCCGACCAGCGGGCCGGGCGTACCCGGAAAGCAGAGGTCGGGGGGTGTCTGGCTAGCATGCGGCCCCCACCCGCCCCGCTCACTTGAACACGTCGGGGTCGATAGCGCCGCCCGCCGCCTGCGCCAGCTCGTACAGCTCCATCTCCTCGGTGCTCAGCACCTTCTTCCGCCGCAGCGCCAGCTTCTGCCGGGCCGCCTCCAGCCCCGGGGGCGCCGCCGACCCCGGCCCAGGCCCTACGCCCTGCGCCGCCATCCCCGCGGCCCGCGGAAAGGTGCGCTCCGCCCCGCCGCGCCCCCTAGCGGCTGCGCCCACCACCCTCTCCCTGCAGCGTCAACGTCTGGCCTCCCGGGCTGCCCTGGCGGGAGGGGCGGGAGCGCGGGGACGGGGCCGCCTCCGCGGCGTCATTGAAGCCCAACAGTTATTGGGCGCTCACGGTGTGCTGAGCGGCGCTCTAGGAGCCGGGAGTGGCATGGCGGACCGCAGGGGTCCGCTGCTTGGCGATCTGGGCCTCCCTGATAGACTGCATTGGTCGTGCTCGCTTAGGTGGCAGCACCCAGCCCAGTGCCAGGCATACATTGGGCGCTCGGTAAATGCCTCTTTCAAGAAAGCGTGCAATTTTCTGGTCCGCACCGGTGCACCACTAGGGGTCGCTTTTCGGGGCGGGCGGGGGGAAGGGGGGGGCACTAATCAACAATACTGCTTACGCGCACGCGGATTCCTTGCTGGGGAGAAAGTACCTTGGGGCGCCGGAGGCCGCCACAACGCAGGCGCATTCAGCTAAGGACCACTCCCTCCCCCGCACTCCTGCCTCGCCATTTCTCTTCCCCGCCCGGCCGGCCTTCGCTTTGCGCACGCGCCTTTTGAGGTAACGGCCCAAAGAGGTGGAAGCGCTTTTCCCGCCCGGCCGCGGGGCGTGGCTCTGCGCGCAGCTTGATGACGACTTTCGGCGCCGTGGCGGAATGGCGGCTTCCATCTCTGAGGCGAGCGACGCTATGGATCCCACAGGTGAGTGGCGCGGGATGCGCGCCTGAGACGGTCCGGCGCCCTGGGGGCTTCCCCGAGCCCCTGCGGAGGCCATCTCCGTTCCTCCGCGAGCCCCAGGACTCGGGCCGGCCAGCCGGCTCTGCCCAGGCAGGGCAGGCTGGGGAGTGGAGGGCCCCGGTTGAGTCTTCTGCCACCCCTCTGGGCCATGCCTTTGTGCCACCTTCCCGCGCGGCTCGTACACTCTGTCCCGGTCCGGTAGGTGTTCGCTGAAGGTTAACCTTCGTTGAGATGTTGAGATTTTGTCTTTGTTTTTCCACAGTGGTTTGCTAAGAAGGCCATTTTCAACTCTCCACTGGAGGCTGCTATGGCGTTCCCTCACCTGCAGCAGCCCAGCTTTCTACTGGTAAATATCAACTGCTTGCATGAGTGTCAGTGTCGTGACTTTTTCGCTTTGTTCTGTCTTCTAGGCTAGCCTGAAAGCTGACTCTATAAATAAGCCCTTTGCACAGCAGTGCCAAGACTTGGTTAAAGTCATTGAGGACTTTCCAGCAAAGGTATAGCTCTGCTAACGTCTCTCTTTGGAGCACCTGCACGCGGCTTCACCACACATTGTTTCAGGAGCTGCACACCATCTTCCCATGGCTGGTAGAAAGCATTTTTGGCAGCCTAGATGGTGTCCTCGTTGGCTGGAACCTCCGCTGCTTACAGGGGCGCGTGAATCCTGTGGAGTACAGCATCGTGATGGAATTTCTCGACCCTGGGTAGGTAGGTTGGTCACCGGAGAGAGGCTGGGGTTTTTGTTTGTTTGTTCAATTTCGTGTTCAGTGGCCCAATGATGAAGTTGGTTTATAAGCTTCAAGCTGAAGACTATAAGTTCGACTTTCCTGTCTCCTACTTGCCTGTAAGTAAACCACAGTGGCGAGAGTGGTGCTCCTGCCCACAAGCCTCACTGCCTCTCTCTGCAGGGTCCTGTGAAGGCGTCCATCCAGGAGTGCATCCTCCCTGACAGTCCTCTGTACCACAACAAGGTCCAGTTCACCCCTACTGGGGGCCTTGGTCTGAACTTGGCCCTGAGTATCCTTTGGTGGCCCTGAGGTAGGGAGGCTCCCTGCATGTTTGCCCCTGACGCTGCTCTCAGATCCGTTCGAGTATTACATATTCTTCTTTGCCTTGAGCCTCATCACTCAGAAGGTAAGGAAGGGATGCCTTTTGCTGGGAGAGGTAGCCCATGCTAACAACTAGCTTGGTTTTCCAGCCACTTCCTGTGTCCCTCCACGTCCGTACTTCAGACTGTGCCTATTTCATCCTGGTGGACAGGTACCTGTCATGGTTCCTGCCCACCGAAGGCAGTGTGCCCCCACCACTCTCCTCCAGCCCAGGGGGGACCAGCCCCTCACCACCTCCCAGGTAAGGCTGCCCTTTGTTAAGACCTGGCCCTTGTAACTCGGGCCTGTTTCTGTGTCTCCCTCAGGACACCAGCCATACCCTTTGCTTCCTATGGCCTCCACCACACTAGCCTCCTAAAGCGACACATCTCTCATCAGACGTCTGTGAATGCAGACCCCGCCTCCCACGAGATCTGGAGGTCAGAAACTCTGCTCCAGGTGAGAGTTGAGCTGGTCAAAAGAAACTGTTCGAATGGTTTGACTAGCTAATGCTTTTTTGCAGGTTTTTGTTGAAATGTGGCTTCATCACTATTCCTTGGAGATGTATCAAAAAATGCAGTCCCCTCATGCCAAGGTATGTTTTCAGTTTTTCTTCCCACCTCCTGCCTCTTCCGGCATCTCTCTGTTTCTTATCTCAGCTGGAGGTTCTGCACTACCGACTCAGTGTCTCCAGCGCCCTCTACAGCCCCGCCCAACCCAGCCTCCAGGCCCTCCACGCCTACCAAGTACTGGCTCATTCGTTCCCTTCCTCCTGCCCTCCCAGGCCCTCACCCCTCCTTCTCCACCCAGGAGTCGTTCACGCCTACTGAGGAGCATGTGTTGGTGGTGCGCCTGCTGCTGAAGCACCTGCACGCCTTTGCCAACAGCCTGAAGCCAGAGCAGGCCTCACCCTCCGCCCACTCCCACGCCACCAGCCCCCTGGAGGAGTTCAAACGGTGGGTGGCCCTTGCGGCTTCCCACCACTGCCACCTCTCTGAACCTTGATTTCTTCCTCTGAAGAATGGGGCTGAACCTCCCGGAGGTGCCCAGTGCTCTCCCCCGGCGGAGCCAACCCTCACTGATGGGAGCCCTGGGGTCATCTGTGAGCAGGGCCTCCTTACTGGGCAAGCAGCAGGTGACCCTCCCCATCCCCTGCAGGGCTGCTGTCCCGAGGTTCGTCCAGCAGAAACTCTACCTCTTCTTGCAGCATTGCTTTGGCCACTGGCCCCTGGACGCATCGTTCAGAGCTGTGAGTGTTGGCCCCGTCACACGTGTGCCTGTCACGGAGCCCTTAGCACACACCTCCCCCACAGGTCCTGGAGATGTGGCTGAGCTACCTGCAGCCGTGGCGGTACGCGCCTGACAAGCAGGCTCCGGGCAGCGACTCCCAGCCCCGGTGTGTGTCGGAGAAATGGTGAGCCTCAGCTCCTCTCACAGACATGCCACGGCTGGCCCCAACCTGCCACCTCGGTCCCCAGGGCACCCTTTGTCCAGGAGAACCTGCTGATGTACACCAAGTTGTTTGTGGGCTTTCTGAACCGCGCGCTCCGCACAGACCTGGTCAGCCCCAAGCACGCGCTCATGGTGTTCCGAGTGGCCAAAGTCTTTGCCCAGCCCAACCTGGCTGAGATGATTCAGAAAGGTAAGTCCTCAGCCTGGGCCAGCCCGGTATACAGTGGGTGCCAGGTTCGTCTCCTGCCTTCTAGGTGAGCAGCTATTCCTGGAGCCAGAGCTGGTCATCCCCCACCGCCAGCACCGACTCTTCACGGCCCCCACATTCACTGGGAGCTTCCTGTCACCCTGGCCACCAGCGGTCACTGATGCCTCCTTCAAGGTGAAGAGCCACGTCTACAGCCTGGAGGGCCAGGACTGCAAGTACACCCCGATGTTTGGGCCCGAGGCCCGCACCCTGGTGAGTGGTTCGGCGGTGCCTGTCCTCAGGGCCTGCTGGTGACCTGCCCGCGCCTCCCTTGCAGGTCCTGCGCCTCGCTCAGCTCATCACACAGGCCAAACACACAGCCAAGTCCATCTCCGACCAGTGTGCGGAGAGCCCGGCTGGCCACTCCTTCCTCTCATGGCTGGGCTTTAGCTCCATGGACACCAATGGCTCCTACACAGCCAACGACCTGGACGAGATGGGGCAAGACAGTGTCCGGAAGACAGATGAATACCTGGAGAAGGCCCTGGAGTACCTGCGCCAGATATTCCGGGTACGAGCTATGGGGCCTGCCCCACCGCCATCATGCTGAGGGCAGTGGCATTTCTCTCTGGCAGCTCAGCGAAGCGCAGCTCAGGCAGTTCACACTCGCCTTGGGCACCACCCAGGATGAGAATGGAAAAAAGCAACTCCCCGACTGCATCGTGGGTGAGGACGGACTCATCCTTACGCCCCTGGGGCGGTACCAGGTGAGAGGCCCGTGTCTCAGAGGCGCACAGGCTTCTGACCCATCCCCATGGCCTGGCTTTCTAGATCATCAATGGGCTGCGAAGGTTTGAAATTGAGTACCAGGGGGACCCGGAGCTGCAGCCCATCCGGAGCTATGAGATCGCCAGCTTGGTCCGCACACTCTTTAGGCTGTCGTCTGCCATCAACCACAGAGTGAGTGGGCAGGAGGGCTGGCCTGGCGTCTTCCCACATCCCCGTGCCTCTGTCTGTGCTTCAGTTTGCAGGACAGATGGCGGCTCTGTGTTCCCGGGATGACTTCCTCGGCAGCTTCTGTCGCTACCACCTCACAGAACCTGGGCTGGCCAGCAGGCACCTGCTGAGCCCTGTGGGGCGGAGGCAGGTGGCCGGCCACACCCGCGGCCCCAGGCTCAGCCTGCGCTTCCTGGGCAGTTACCGGACGCTGGTCTCGCTGCTGCTGGCCTTCTTCGTGGCCTCTCTGTTCTGCGTCGGGCCCCTCCCATGCACGCTGCTGCTCACCCTGGGCTATGTCCTCTACGCCTCTGCCATGACACTGCTGACCGAGCGGGGGAAGCTGCACCAGCCCTGAAGGTGTCAGCTGCCTTCAGAGCAGGCTGGAGGGATTTGCCACACAGCCCCACCCTTGGGCTGAGAGGACCTGGGAAGCCCCTCCAGGAGGGAACACGGTCATCCTCGGGCTTCTGGAGCGGGGTTCCTGCAGCCGCAGAGGCATCTGGAGGAAACGCAACCAAGAAAGGAAGGCAGGTGGGCCCCAGCAAAGGAGTAGCTGCCAGGGCTCAACAGCTACGCTCTGTGACAGCGCAGAGCTCAGCGGCGGCCTTTCCCTCCCTCCGCCAAGGACTCACGGCCAAGCCAGCTCTCGGGGCCTTTTTTCCACTGCCCATTTGGCTACTCTGCTGCACCAAGCTTGGGAGCCAGCCTGCCAACAGCCACCTGGGCCTGGCCTCCCCACTGGCTGGCCTTGAGGTTGGCAGAGTGGGTTGTGGCGCTTCCTCTCTCTGTGTGGGACCAGGACAGTGGCTTAAGTCTCCACTCCAGGAAAGAATCAAAGTTTCTAGAGTTGTGAGAAAACCAGAGAGTGGCTGTCCTGATTCTTCACTGTGAGGGGCGTTCTTCATGTTCTCCCAGCTGTTCCAAGACTGGGCCGTAGAATTCCATGTTTCAGGAGCCTAAGACCCTCCCAGAGCCCAGGGGCTTCACCGCAGACCCCAAGCCATTGAGCACATCACCCAAAGCAGTGGCCAACATCGCGGACCCCTGTGCCTTGTCACAGATGGGTGCTGGTCCTCAGGCGTTGGGGACACTGCTGGGTCGATGGGGTCGGATTCTGCCAGTTTCTGCTCTGCAGCCAAAGATGGTCAGAAGCATTGTCACTTCAGTAACATCAAGTGCTCAAAGACATGGCAACCGTTCAGTGGTACTTAAGTATTCAAAATATACAACTACAGATTCTCTGACAGAAACCAGCACGGGGTCTTCACCTTCATTCACCCCACAGGCGACATGCGAGGGAGAACAGCATCTCAGTGGTGATTTCCAAACCAAGCCTTTGTTTTCGGTGTGGGGTTTTGGGGGTTTGCTTTAATGTTTTTGAAATTGTAAATGTTGGGCTTTGTATTTTGATGTAAACTGAGCATAATGGCATTTTAGGGCCTGTGACCAAAAATGAAGCTTGTAACGACCATGGATCTGAATAAACATGTCCTTGCTTCTGAGTCTTCTGGCACCTGGGCTCAGTCTCTAGGAGGTTCACCTGTACAGAG